CTCCAGATGCAAGGTGGCCTTAATATGTCAGGATGTGGAAGGCAGAGAGAAGCCTCGGGGTCTGGGATCTCCCATAGGGGATGAGTATTTTTTCCTGGAATCCCTGCCCTGTTGCCACATCACTACCCTGACCATTTGCCCAGCCCAGCCCTACATGCTTCAGGTGAAAGCAGAGAGAGAGGGGCGGGAGAGAAAAGCCCATCAAGCAGCAGGCGGAGCCTCCCTGCAGGAGTCTGGCCTGGCTGGAAGGGGAGGGGGCTGTGGGGCCAGGGACGTCAGATGCCAACAGCACCAGGGGACCGTTAAAGTTGCTGCGCCGCCAGGTGGGCCAGGGTGTCTGCAGAGGTCCCCGGCCTCCTGGGCTGCCGCCTGCCACCGCTTGGGCTGCCCGTCCTGGGTACGCACCGTTGGAGCCTCCTGCCTGGTCTCTCGTGCTTCTCTGTCTCTTCTCTAAGTCGATTTTTCGCTCTTTCTTCTGTTTGTGCCCCTCTCTCTGTCTATTTCTGTCCTCCCCCAGCCACATTGTTGCCTCTCTCTCATTCTCTCTTATCTCTTTACCTTTCTATTTCTCATTCTTTTTTCTCTGTAACTCTTTTTTTCTGTCCCCTTTTTGGTCTCTCTTTTTTCTCTGCCTCTTTCATTCTCTGCCATTGGGTTTTCTCTGTGTCTCATTCTCAATTCCTAAATTGCAGCAAAGCAGGGACAAAAGGACCTTGCAATATGACTTGGGGTAAGGTGGGCCCTGCCCTCCGAGGGCATTGACTGAGCCCGCTCCAGCAGGATTGGTGAAGAGGATGTCTAGACTGGAGAGGGCTGCTGTCTGTCTCCTGGGCTGGAGGGACAGAGCACTGGCTTTGAAGTGGTGGCACCATCTCACCCCAGGGCCATGTCTGGATTAGCCACTGTCTGGGCATTTCTTCCCCTTGCCCAACCCACTCAGTCCCCTGGGGTGGAAAGGAAGGGGTGCTGGGCATCTGGACCAGAGCTGCATCTGGAGGTCTTTGCCAAGTTCCCAGGAGGCAGCATCCTCTGGGTCGGCACTGTTGGAGAACGCTCAGGGTCTGGTGCTCTCGTGCCTGCCCCTTCCAGGCAGCCGGCTCTGATTGCACAAGGCAGACCTGTGACTCCTCCATCCAGCTATGCCCCTGCTGCCCAGCACCGTGGGCCTGGCAGGCCTGCTCTTCTGGGCTGGCCAGGCAGTGAACGCCTTGATAATGCCTAATGCTACCCCAGCCCCGGCCCAGCCCGAGAGCACGGCTATGCGGCTCCTGAGTGGCCTGGAGGTGCCCAGGTACCGCCGGAAGCGCCACATCTCTGTGAGAGACATGAATGCCTTACTGGATTATCACAACCACATCCGGGCCAGTGTGTACCCACCTGCCGCCAACATGGAATACATGGTGAGTCCCCGTACCTGCCCCCCACCCCCCGCCCTGGGGAATTTCATTGCCTTTCTTTCCCCAGGTCTGGGACAAGCGGCTGGCCAGGGCTGCCGAAGCCTGGGCCACCCAGTGCATCTGGGCACATGGGCCTTCACAGCTGATGAGATACGTGGGCCAGAACCTCTCCATCCATTCTGGCCAGTGAGTGACCCTCTGCCCTTCCTTCACTCAGTCCCAGCTTCTTCCGTGTCCCCCGCCTCCCCAGGTACCGGTCCGTAGTGGATCTCATGAAGTCCTGGTCTGAGGAGAAGTGGCATTACTTGTTTCCGGCCCCAAGGGACTGTAACCCACACTGCCCCTGGCGCTGCGATGGCCCCACCTGCTCCCATTATACCCAGGTACTCCTCCGTCAGGGCTGAGGGCCCCTGGGTCATAGCCCCCTCTGTCTCTGTCCTTCACCAGATGGTGTGGGCATCCTCCAATCGGCTGGGCTGTGCCATCCACACCTGTAGTAGCATCAGTGTCTGGGGCAACACCTGGCATCGGGCGGCATACCTGGTCTGCAACTATGCCATTAAGTAAGTGCCTGCACCAAGGCAAAGAGGGCCCTCCTCTGTCTCCCTGGGTCCTTTTCTCTTCCAGGGGCAACTGGATTGGCGAGTCCCCGTACAAGATGGGAAAGCCGTGCTCCTCCTGTCCCCCCAGTTATCAAGGCAGCTGCAATAGCAACATGTGCTTCAAGGGGCTGAAATCCAACAAGTTCACGTGGTTCTGAATTTTCTCTGGGCTTTGGTGCGCCTCCAGCTGGGCCTGACCCTCCATGTCCTGCCCTCAAAAAACTGGGTGGAGAAATAATTGTTTCTTTAAAGGATATGAGTTAGAATCACCCCCTGTTGAATTTTCCCTCCTAGATCCCCTTCTTAAATGTCCAACATGGGTCAAAAGAAAATGACCTCCTTGCCTTCCTTCTTTCCTAGTTGCATCTTTCTTTTCTTGGGCCTCTGGGAAAGAGCCCTGCATCTTTCATTAATTCGGTTCTCAGAGAACCAAGGCTGGAAGGCATAGAACTGGCACCTTGGGACCAGGCATAATGGCTCACACCTATAATCCCAGTATTTTGGGAGGCTGAGGTGGGAGAATCACTTGAGTCCTGGAGTTGGAGAACAGCCTGGAAAGCCTGGCGATACCCCATCTCTATTTAGAAACAAACAAACAAACAAATAAAAAACCTGGCACCTCGGTTTTGTAACTCT